TTTATTATATATTACAATGTAATAATAGAAATAAAGTAAACAATAAATGTAATGCACTTGAATCATCCCGAAACCATCCTCCCCACCCGAGTCTGTGGAAAAGTTGTCTTGCCTAGAACTGGTCCTGGTGCCAAAAAGGTTGGGGACCACTGACTTTAGGCATGCTTCCCCACCCACCTCCTCCTAGTCTGTGGAAAAATTGTCTTCCACAAAACCAGTCCCTCATGCCAAGAAGGTTGGAGACTGCTGGTTTAAATAATAATGAAATGAACATGTATGTACCTAACATACAGGTTAAAAAATGAAGTATTTCTGGCCAGGCACAGTGGCTCATGCCTGTAATCCCAGCACTTTGGGAGGCCAAGGTGGGCAGATCACGAGGTCAGGAGTTTGAGACCAGCCTGACCAACATGGTGAAACTCTGTCTCTACTAAAAATACAAAAATTAGCCGGGCATGGTGGCACGTGCCTGTAATCCCAGCTACTGAGGAGGCTGAGGCAGGAGAATTGCTTGAACCCAGGAGGTGGAGGTTGCAGTGAGCCGAGATCACACTACTACACTCCAACCTGGGCGACAGAGCGAGACTCCGTCTCAAAAAAAAAAAAAAAAAAAAAAAAATTCGAACACTTTTAAAGGCTTCTTTGGTTTCCTTACTGATTACATCTTCTTTCCCTTCCCCTGGAGGTAATAGCTGAGTTTTAGATTAATCAACTACTTAAATTACTTTATAGTTTTGTCATTAAGTATAAATTAATAAACAATGAACATAGTTTGGTTTTGCTTTTTTATGAACTTGATATAAATGGATCGTATTGTTTCTATTGTTCTGTAACTTATATTTTTGCCCCATTTTATGTTTTGGAGATTTCATTTATGTTATTGTGTAACTTTTAGGTCATTCATTTGTGCTGGTAAGTAATATTCATTTTCTAAATCTACTGCAATGTATTGTTAACATTTTTGTGCTTGTTCATCTGTTGTGCACATATAAGAGTTCTATAATGTAGCAGTCCTCAACTTTTTTTTTTTTTTTTTTTTTTTTTGGGAGACAGAGTCTCCCTCTTGTCACCCAGGCTGGAGTGCAGTGGCGCAATCTTGGCTCACTGCAACCTTCACCTCCCAGGTTCAAGCAATTCTCCTGCCTCAGCCTCCCAAGTAGCTGGGACTACAGGCGTATGCCACCGCATCTGGCTAATTTTTGTATTTTTAGTGGAGACAGGGTTTCACCATGTTGGCCAGGATGATCTCGATCTCTTGACCTCATGATCTGCCTGCCTTAGCCTCCCAAAGTGCTGGGATTACAGGCATGAATCACCGCGCCCGGCCAGTCCCCAACCTTTTTGGCACCAGGGACTGGTTTTGTGGAAGACAATTTTTCCATGGTGGGGGAATGTTTTGGGGATAAAACTCTTTCACCTCAGATCACCAGGCATTAGATTCTCATAAGGTGTGCAACCTAGATCCCTCACATGCACAGTTCACAGTAGGGTTCACGGTCCCATGACAATGAGAATCTAATGCTCCTATTGATCTGACAGACAGAGCTCAGGTGGTAATGCTCCCCGGTAGGCTGCTCACCTGCTCTGTGGCCTGGTTCCTAATGGGGTTTGAGGAGATTTATTGGTTGGCAGCCAGGTGTTGGGGACTCCTCCAATAATGTACTTAGAAGTAGAATTGCTGGATCATAATGTGTGTGTGTATTTGACTTTACTAAGTAATGTTAAACTTTAATCCAAATTGTTATTTTATATTCCCACCAGTAATGGGTGAAAATTCACATTTCTTTATGTCTTTACCAATACTTGATATTCTTAGATTTTAGAATTTTTGTCAAAATAGTAGGTGTAAAATAATGTCTTATGGTTTTTATTTGTATTTACTTGAATACAAATAAATACAAGGCTGAGGCTTGAGATTGAGATTGAGATTGAGGCTGAGCACCTTTCTAATATTTATGGGGCAGTTGTGTTTCCCCTTCCATGAAATGTCTGTACATGACTTTTGCCCATTTTAGAAAACTGAGGATTTGTTTTTATTAAAACTTTGTTATTATTTATCCTGGATATTTCCTTTATAGGTTATATGTGTCCCAGTGTGTGACTTATCTTTCCACTTTTTGTGATATGTTGATTAAGCAGTAGTTCTTAATGAAATTGAATTAGAATTTTTCTTCATTTTATACTTCTTGTGTCTTTCTAAATAAATTCTTTCCTAACTCAGGTTATAAAGATATCCTGCTATGCTTTTACTAAAAGTTTCTGAATCTTTTGCTTATCACCGTTATGTACTTGATCCATCTTCAGTTGGTTTTTATATATGGTATGTGATAGGGAATAATTTGCCAATGTCCTAGCACTATATATTGGATGATCCATCCTTTCCTCATGAATCTATACTACTGGCTCTTGTTTTATATTATTTTCATACAAGATCTGTATACAAGCTCTCCATTACGGTGGTCTTTCTGTTTCTGCACTAATATCTTAGTATCTTAATCACTGTAGCGTAATCATGTCTTTATCTGGCAGGAAAAATAGTTTTTTGCCTGATTTTTCTTTAGGAGTGCCTTAGTTGTTCTTGGCTCTTCTAAATTTAGGATCAGCATCTCAATTTTTCAGAAAATTGTTTCAATTTTAATAGGAATTATAATGTTTAGAGTATAGGACAATTGACATCTTGAGATATTATGGTACTTCCTTAATACTATTTAAGGTCTTCTAAATGTCATTCATTAAAGTTTAAAAATTTTTCTTCATAAAGGATTTTCTTTCTTTTTTTTTTTTTTGGAGAAGGAGTCTCACTCTGGCACGATCTCGGCTCACTGCAGCCTCCGCCTCCTGGGATCAAGCAATTCTTAGCCTCAGCCTCCCAAGTAGCTAAGATTACAGATGCACACCACCACACCCAGTTAATTTTTGTATTTTTAGTAGAGACAAGGTTTTACCATATTTGTCAGCCTGGTGTCGAACGCCTGACCTCAAGTGATCCACCTGCCTTGGCCTCCCAAAGTGCTGGGATTACAGGCGTGAGTCACTGTGCCCAGCCCATAAAGGTTTTATACACATTTTATAAGATTATTTTCCTAATTATTCTATTACTTTATTTTTGCAACTATCATTAAAAAATTATATTTTCTGTTTGTTGCTTATGTAGGAGTGCAACTATCTTTTATAGATTATTTCAACAATTTTACTAAACTCACTTATTAACTCTTGTAATTTTTCTATAGATTCTTTTGGGTTTTCAATTAGAATAATTATATTACCTGCAAATAATAACAGTTTTATTCCTTCCTTTCCAATCCTTTTTATCTTATTGGCTAGGACCTCCAGACAATGTTGAGTAGACATTGTGATAGTAGGTATCCTTGTCTTGTCCCTGGTTTTAAAGGTAGTTCTTTTAGTATTGCACTATTGATTATGATTTTTGTTGTACACTTTTTGTTTATATCCTTTATCAAGTTTAGGAAATGTTCTTCTATTTCTAGGCCCTGAGTTTTTGCTTGTATATTTGTTAGGAACCATGAATTGTTACCTTTTCTGCATCTATTGTCATTTTTCTCCTTTTATCTGTTAATGTGAGAATCACAAAAGATTTACTTTTGTTGAACCAGTCTTAGTTCCTGAAATAAGCCCAAGTCGGTCATGGTGTAGTATCTTTTCTAAACATTCCTAAATTTGGTTTGCTACCCTTATTTTTTTTTTTTTAAGGTAAGGTCTCAGTCTGTCACCCAGGCTGGAGTGCAGTGGTTGATCTTGGCTTACTGCAACCTCCACCTCCTGGGCTGAAGCAATTCTCCCACCTCAGCCTCCCCAGTAACTGGGACCACAGATGTGTGCTACCATGCCTGGCTAATTTTTGTATTTTGGGTAGTGATCGGTTTTTGCCTTGTTACCCAGACTGGTCTCAAAACTCTTGAGCTCAAGCCTCAGCCTCCTAAAGTGGTGGGATTGTAGGCATGAGCCATCACACCCGGCCAAGTTTGCTACTTTTGCTTATGATTTTTTTTCATCTATGTCCATGAACAGTTATTCTTTCCTAGATAGTGTTGGTTTGGTTTAATGTCAGTTGTACACAGCACACATTGTATAAGGTTGGAATTGTCTATTTCTGGAAAGGTAAAATTACATTCTTTGTGGGAAGATTTTAAACCTTTGATACAATTTCTTTAATGATTAGAAAACCATTAGAAATGTTTTATTTCTTTTTGAGTCAGTTTTGATAATTTATAATTTTTAGGAATTTGTTCACTTTACCTAAATGTTCAAAGCTTGATTTGAAGTTTTTCATAATTTTCTCTTTTTAAACTGTTATGTTTGTAGTTATGCCCCTCCTTCTTGTGTATAATACAGTAGTATTTGTGCCTTCTCTTTTTTCTTGATCTTTTAGCAATTTTTCTATTAGTACTTTTCAAAGTGTCAACTTTGTTTTTTATTTTTTTAATTTAAAAAATTTATTATAATATTTTGAGATGGAGTCTGTCTGTTTTCTCCAGGCTGGTCTCGGACTCCTAGACTCAGGTAATCCTCCTGTTTCAGCCTCCCAAGTAGATGGGATTATAGGCGTCAACCACCACACGTGACTTTCAAGTTTGTTTTTTATTTATTAACTGTTGCTTTTCTTTATTTCTTTCCTTCTTTTAGAGGAGAAAAAAAGGCTGAAAAAATTTAGGAGCCACTTGATAAAAAAAGAATTTCAGGTTTGTTTCCCTAGATGTAATACAAGAACCTTCACATTTTAATTACTTTGCTTTTTGTTTATAGGTCCAGGGGCAAGTTCATCCTACTCTCGAGTCTAATGATGATGCTCTTCAGTATGTTGAAGAATTAATTTTGCAATTATTAAATATGCTATGCCAAGCTCAGCCCCGAAGTGCTTCAGATGTAGAGGTATGACAAATGTTGTCTTGTATTTACTTTATTTTGCTTAGTTGTTATTTTCCTATTTTCCAAGGAACGTGTTCAAAAAAGTTTCCCTCATCCAATTGATAAATGGGCAATAGCTGATGCCCAATCAGCTATTGAAAAGAGGAAGCGAAGAAACCCTTTATCTCTCCCAGTAGAAAAAATTCATCCTTTATTAAAGGTAATGCTGAACTACTGCCTTCTTGCCTTTTATGTTTAAACATGCTTTTCTTTTAATTTTGCAGGAGGTCCTAGGTTATAAAATTGACCACCAGGTTTCTGTTTACATAGTAGCAGTCTTAGAATACATTTCTGCAGACATTTTAAAGCTGGTTGGGAATTATGTAAGAAATATACGGCATTATGAAATTACAAAACAAGATATTAAAGTGGCAATGTGTGCTGACAAGGTAGGAAACTGAGCTTTTCTATTTTTTTCTTATATTATACTTTTTTATATCTCTGACTGTATAGGTATTGATGGATATGTTTCATCAAGATGTAGAAGATATTAATATATTATCTTTAACTGACGAAGAGCCTTCCACCTCAGGAGAACAAACTTACTATGATTTGGTAAAAGCATTTATGGCAGAAATTCGACAATATATAAGGGAACTAAATCTAATTATAAAAGTTTTTAGAGAGCCCTTTGTCTCCAATTCAAAATTGTTTTCAGCTAATGTAAGTATCATTGTATATATGCCTCTCATTGACTCACTGAATTAATGTGTTTTCCCCCAAACAGGATGTAGAAAATATATTTAGTCGCATAGTAGATATACATGAACTTAGTGTAAAGTTACTGGGCCATATAGAAGATACAGTAGAAATGACAGATGAAGGCAGTCCCCATCCACTAGTAGGAAGCTGCTTTGAAGACTTAGCAGAGGTAAGTACTTCAATTATATACCCGAAAAGTCTTTATTTATGTTTTACCTTCTTTATTTTCTAAGGAACTGGCATTTGATCCATATGAATCGTATGCTCGAGATATTTTGCGACCTGGTTTTCATGATCGTTTCCTTAGTCAGTTATCAAAGCCTGGGGCAGCACTTTATTTGCAGGTATAGTAATTTTTAAATGAAGATGTACAATGTAAAAAAAAAATTAAATCACTTTTTTTTCCAGTCAATAGGCGAAGGTTTCAAAGAAGCTGTTCAATATGTTTTACCCAGGCTGCTTCTGGCCCCTGTTTACCACTGTCTCCATTACTTTGAACTTTTGAAGGTAAGAAAACTCTTTATTGTTATTTGTAACATACTGGTTCAGATTTGTCATTTTGGCTTTACAGCAGTTAGAAGAAAAAAGTGAAGATCAAGAAGACAAGGAATGTTTAAAACAAGCAATAACAGCTTTGCTTAATGTTCAGAGTGGTATGGAAAAAATATGTTCTAAAAGTCTTGCAAAACGAAGACTGAGGTGAATATTTTTACTTTTTAAAATATCCTTTTATGTACTAATAATGTCTTTTTCTTTATTCCAGTGAATCTGCATGTCGGTTTTATAGTCAGCAAATGAAGGGGAAACAACTAGCAATCAAGAAGATGAACGAGATTCAGAAGAATATTGATGGTTGGGAGGGAAAAGACATTGGACAGTGTTGTAATGAATTTATAATGGAAGGAACTCTTACACGTGTAGGAGCCAAACATGAGAGACACATATTTCTCTTTGATGGCTTAATGATTTGCTGTAAATCAAATCATGGGCAGCCAAGACTTCCTGGTGCTAGCAATGCAGAATATCGTCTTAAAGAAAAGTTTTTTATGCGAAAGGTACAAATTAATGATAAAGATGACACCAATGAATACAAGCATGCTTTTGAAATAATTTTAAAAGATGAAAATAGTGTTATATTTTCTGCCAAGTCAGCTGAAGAGAAAAACAATTGGATGGCAGCATTGATATCTTTACAGTACCGGAGTACACTGGAAAGGATGCTTGATGTAACAATGCTACAGGAAGAGAAAGAGGAGCAGATGAGGCTGCCTAGTGCTGATGTTTATAGATTTGCAGAGCCTGACTCTGAAGAGAATATTATATTTGAAGAGAACATGCAGCCCAAGGCTGGAATTCCAATTATCAAAGCAGGAACTGTTATTAAACTTATAGAGAGGCTTACGTACCATATGTACGCAGGTAAGAATTATGCAGTTGCCTGTCACTTTTGTTTTAATAAGATATTTTTCCTTTTTCTTCTTAGATCCCAATTTTGTTCGGACATTTCTTACAACATACAGATCCTTTTGCAAACCTCAAGAACTACTGAGTCTTATAATAGAAAGGTCTGTCCATTTAAAAAATATTTAAATTCATTTCTTTTCATTAATTTGTTCTATTTTATGTTAGGTTTGAAATTCCAGAGCCTGAGCCAACAGAAGCTGATCGCATAGCTATAGAGAATGGAGATCAACCCTTGAGTGCAGAACTGAAAAGATTTAGAAAAGAATATATACAGCCTGTGCAACTGCGGTAAGCATTAAATAAATGAAGTAAATAAGTCTCCATGTAATTCAATTCTGTGTTAATGCCATAGAGTATTAAATGTATGTCGGCACTGGGTAGAGCACCACTTCTATGATTTTGAAAGAGATGCATATCTTTTGCAACGAATGGAAGAATTTATTGGAACAGTAAGAGGTATGTTTTTTTTTTTAGGTGCCTAGTTTTATTTAAATGTTATTTAAAATATAATGTATTGCAGGTAAAGCAATGAAAAAATGGGTTGAATCCATCACTAAAATAATCCAAAGGAAAAAAATTGCAAGAGACAATGGACCAGGTCATAATATTACATTTCAGAGTTCACCTCCCACAGTTGAGTGGCATATAAGCAGACCTGGGCACATAGAGACTTTTGACCTGCTCACCTTACACCCAATAGAAATTGCTCGACAACTCACTTTACTTGAATCAGATCTATACCGGTATGTAATTTAACATTCAAGTTGAAAAGTCATGTCATGTAGAATTATGTATTGATGATTTTAGAGCTGTACAGCCATCAGAATTAGTTGGAAGTGTGTGGACAAAAGAAGACAAAGAAATTAACTCTCCTAATCTTCTGAAAATGATTCGACATACCACCAACCTCACTCTGTGGTTTGAGAAGTAAGTATTCCTAGCATTCTTATATTTTATAGAAACCTTTAGTTCACTTTTTTTTTATTCCCAGATGTATTGTAGAAACTGAAAATTTAGAAGAAAGAGTAGCTGTGGTGAGTCGAATTATTGAGATTCTACAAGTCTTTCAAGAGTTGAACAACTTTAATGGTGTCCTTGAGGTTGTCAGTGCTATGAATTCATCACCTGTTTACAGACTAGACCACACATTTGAGGTAGGTTTCTACATGTGTTTTTAAAATGAACTTGTAAACTTACGCCTATTTTTTTTCCTTATAGCAAATACCAAGTCGCCAGAAGAAAATTTTAGAAGAAGCTCATGAATTGAGTGAAGATCACTATAAGAAATATTTGGCAAAACTCAGGTCTATTAATCCACCATGTGTGCCTTTCTTTGGTAAGTATTTCTTTCTGAATTTTTATTGCATTTATCCTTGAAATCATTCCATTATATCTTCTAGGAATTTATCTCACTAATATCTTGAAAACAGAAGAAGGCAACCCTGAGGTCCTAAAAAGACATGGAAAAGAGCTTATAAACTTTAGCAAAAGGAGGAAAGTAGCAGAAATAACAGGAGAGATCCAGCAGTACCAAAATCAGCCTTACTGTTTACGAGTAGAATCAGATATCAAAGTAAGTTGAATTATTTAAAGATTCATACTTCTTATTAATAATTTTTTCTTTGCATTTATTTTAGAGGTTCTTTGAAAACTTGAATCCGATGGGAAATAGCATGGAGAAGGAATTTACAGATTATCTTTTCAACAAATCCCTAGAAATAGAACCACGAAACCCTAAGCCTCTCCCAAGATTTGTAAGCATTTGTATATTTGTCTGGTGATGTCAAAAGTATTGTGTTTCTTTTGATATGTCTACAGCCAAAAAAATATAGCTATCCCCTAAAATCTCCTGGTGTTCGTCCATCAAACCCAAGACCAGGTACCATGAGGCATCCCACACCTCTGCAGCAGGAGCCAAGGAAAATTAGTTATAGTAGGATCCCTGAAAGTGAAACAGAAAGTACAGCATCTGCACCAAATTCTCCAAGAACACCGTTAACACCTCCGCCTGCTTCTGGTGCTTCCAGTACCACAGATGTTTGCAGTGTATTTGATTCCGATCATTCGAGCCCTTTTCACTCAAGTAGGTGCAAAAATTCTAAGTGCATTAAGGTAAAAAATCTACTTTTTCTTGTTTCCTTTCACAGGCAATGATACCGTCTTTATCCAAGTTACTCTGCCCCATGGCCCAAGTTAGTATATTTGGTTTAAGACTCATAATTCTGGACTTTTTCTTAAAAATTTAACATCCCACAGGATCTGCTTCTGTATCATCTATAAGTTTAACCAAAGGCACTGATGAAGTGCCTGTCCCTCCTCCTGTTCCTCCACGAAGACGACCAGAATCTGCCCCAGCAGAATCTTCACCATCTAAGGTAAAGTAAGAAATCTTGTTGTGTAGAAATTGTAAATGTGTATTTTATTCTTTTCATTTGTTAGATTATGTCTAAGCATTTGGACAGTCCCCCAGCCATTCCTCCTAGGCAACCCACATCAAAAGCCTATTCACCACGATATTCAATATCAGACCGGACCTCTATCTCAGACCCTCCTGAAAGCCCTCCCTTATTACCACCACGAGAACCTGTGAGGACACCTGATGTTTTCTCAAGCTCACCACTACATCTCCAACCTCCCCCTTTGGGCAAAAAAAGTGACCATGGCAATGCCTTCTTCCCAAACAGCCCTTCCCCCTTTACACCACCTCCTCCTCAAACACCTTCTCCTCACGGCACAAGAAGGCATCTGCCATCACCACCATTGACACAAGAAGTGGACCTTCATTCCATTGCTGGGCCGCCTGTTCCTCCACGACAAAGCACTTCTCAACATATCCCTAAACTCCCTCCAAAAACTTACAAAAGGGAGCACACACACCCATCCATGCACAGAGATGGACCACCACTGTTGGAGAATGCCCATTCTTCCTGAGTTCCTCTGTACTGGGATGTATATTTTCCTAGCCCCAAATCCATTGCTGGCAATGGATGCACTGAATGTGCCAGCACTGAGGAGTTAAAATGAGAACTCCAAACACTAACGACTCTTCTTCAAGATGCAGTATAAGACAATGAATTTTAACCTAGATGTAATTATACAATGGAAATGGTATTCCAGTTTAGAATATGGAAAGACCGACCTAGAGGAATTGGACAACTGATTGCACCTGAAAATCATAAAGGGACTTTTTCTGGCCAATAGGCAGGAGTCCTCTTTTTGTGAAGTGATCTTTTGTGAAGTGATCATTAAAGGGATGGAAAACACAGTCTAGTGTCCAGCAGGCCCACATGACAGTTTTTGTAATTCAAATTATGCACTTTTAAAAAAAAAAACTTAAACAGGGATCTTAATATCTTCCTTTGTTTTCCTTTGCTTTACTCTTCTACTTTAGAATATTTTCTTAAAAATCACTCAAAGGACTGTGAGGAAAGGCTGTGGTACCTGACCTTGTTGAAATCAAGGCCCGGCACTGTACTACAGGCCTGTTTACAGATTATTACGGTGAACTGAATGGGTACCGAGGCTTCACCAAAGAGGTACTTTTTTGTTGTTGTTGTTGTTTTAGGAATAATTGTACCAATTTTAAGAGCATTCCCCCCACCTGTCCCCACACACCCAAACAAAATGTGGTGGTGTTGCCTTCAAAAAAGAGAAGTTTTGTGTCATTAACATGACAGAAGAACTTTTTAAAAAAAAATAACTGTCAACTATTCTATTTGCATTTAGGAGACTGTTCATCTATGCTAGATTGTCATTTTCCCTCCTTCTCCCACAGAAGTTTACTGGTAGTCCATGTCATGGCTCGTAGCTATCCCTCTAACCATACCATGGAAATGCAGGCACCCAATGTGAAAAGGAGCACTTGCTGGGCATCACTGACACCGCTCATGTTTTACACATAGTTGAGTAATCAGCATATCTAGAATTATCTTGCATTGCCTAAATCATATGTATATAGTGAATGTTATATAATATACCTGGCAGGTCTGTTTTAATTTAATTGAATAAAGATACAAATACTTTGTTTGGCTGGCATATATTAAATTATTATATGAAGAAAATGGTTGATTCTTATTTCTTTTAGTTGAAAAACACACAAAAACACTAAACATAAAAGCACGTTTTGTGGTACGCCTTGGTTTCTAGTTCTGGATATATGTATTAATCTTAAAGAATGATCTAAAGTCACAGCTTGGCATATAGGAAGATACTTGGTTAGAATAGGATGGGTATCTTTTAAGCAGAACTTTGTAAGTAAGTTTTAAGTTCCTAAGCAACAAGTATACAGTTTGTTAAGGTTTATATTGAACATTCTACCTTGCTTGAGGTTTTCTGCTTTATCAAAACTATTCATAATAGAACATCTACCTGCATCATTACTATCATAATATGGATTATTCATAAAGCGTATGTACTGTTCTTCTGAGTCTAACAAATACTGTGACTGAAATGCATGCACCTTGTTGAAGAGAAAACATTTTATTAATCTCCACTATAATGTCTGTGAAATGTGCAGTATTCCATCCTTAGAGAGTTTATCTGGTTCATCAGCATCTGCATGTATCCTCTGAATAATGAAGCAACATTTCAGCAATTCTGTTAACCACACCATTAGAGACATTTTTAGAAGTGCTGCAACATGGTGGGAACCTAGTACTTTAATAATTTCCTATGATATTTATTAGAGCATAAAATGTACATCACGATAGTACAGTATGTAGTCCTTTAAGACCAGAAGGTATGTTAACTGCACCATCATTAAGCAGTCTATCCTATTTTCTTATTTATTTGTTAGAATTGAATCCTTTCTCAATATCTGTACCATTCCTATGATGGTAGCCATTCTTCTCTTTATAAAATATTTCCTCTTTGAAAAGCGTCCTAAAACATTAATTTCAAATCCCCTCTTGGATGCAAAGTGTCCCTAAGACCATCCATTCAACAGTATTTATGTGAGCCAACTTACTAGAGCCGCTACAACTAATCATGATAGACAGTCCAGAATCTCCCTGGACTTTATACTGGGCCAGCCTCATTGTCCCTAAGATTTCTCTTTTTATGTCTCATGGATTACTTCTCTTTTTAATTGCCCCAGGCACATTCCAAATGAGAACCTGGTAAAAGTCACATTGGACCCCCTTCAGTATGTCTTCGGCTAATGTGTTAGCCTTCAATAAGGTGATAACCCCTTTTCAACCTATCTAGTCTATAAAGAGGAAAAATTCAGATTTGGAGTTCTAATCCTATTTCTCCCAAAGGGAACTATTCTTCTACCCCATGGTTCTAGGAGACCACTTCACTGTGCAACAGTTTTACATGCATTGTGGATGGAGGATATTTTTATTCTGAACTGTTACATTTAGGTAAAAATATTTTCTGCAGTGGTAACTGATTAGAAAAATGCCAATTGGATGCCCTTAGGTGGAGGTGAGAAAATGGCATCCTTGCCTTCTTCTCAATATGAAACATTAACTAGTTGACAAATTTATCCTTGTAGTAATGAAAATCTATTTAATCAGGGACCAGAAATGGCTGAGGAGATAAATGCATCATTACAAAATTCTGCTTTTGAATCCTGGACATTACAAGGGGGTAAATGCAGCATGACTTTTTGTTAACCACATTCCAAAATGTGGAACATTTCTTTTAGAAATGAAAATATTTCAAGGCTGATGTATTTTAAGACTACACATTATCAGGAAACATACATTGAGAGTTCGCTTAATTAAAGGTTGTTGGGCATCAAATTATGTTTAGTAGGTTACTATTCTCTAACAACTCAAGGATGCTTTAATGGATCTGAATTTGACAAAGAGCATGCCACACTAATACTACAGTCAACAACAGCCCAGAGAACAATTACTATGTCAGCTGGAGGCTATATTATGATTCTAAATTCTTAAAGGTTTTTTTCCCTCCATAAATCAAAAATTACCTTATGTAAACCAAAAATTAGTTGGTATTTATGGTCATGATCTTAATTCTCAAGTTTAGCTTAATCTTGTATTTCATTGTTTGTCTTCTAATATGACAGCTTAAATTCAGATTTTTAAGTGACTCAGCAAAATAGGAGGAGTGTCCCAATTTATTAGTGTTGTACATATTGAAGAAAACCTTTTTGTTCCTTCAGATTTAGAAAGAAACAGTTTAACCATTTATTTCTTGGTATTCTGCTGCTGTGAATAGGTTTACTTATTCTTTTAACATATATTGTGTGACTACGCAAGTATAGGTCCTGTTGTATTGCATTAATCTTTACCAGTAACTAAACATCACAAGGTTAATATTGGTTTGGCTGAAAGAATTATGCAGTAAAGTTATTTATAAGGGAACATGATGACTTTATTCAATATTTTTCTTCTTTGAAACATCTCATTACTAACTTTTAAGATTATTTCATAATCCCTTATACATGAGCCAATGAAATATTTTGAGCTCTACTTAAGAAGCATGAAGTCTATATTATAAATCTAAACAACAAAAGCACTTGTAACTTGTTTAGTAAATTCCATGCCTTATTTTCCATTTTTGACACCGTAAAGTGCATTTTCTGTCGACTGTGAGCAAATTTCCCTTTTGCCTTTAATGAAAATAGTGCATTAAGTAGCCAATTGCTGCAGAATTATAAAGCAAATTAGCTAACAGTGGGTCACATTGGACTACCACTCAAAGAAACAAGATGCATAACAGATGATGGAAGGTACATGTGGTGTGGCTTAGGGAGAGCGCACCTGTGCCAGATGCATGCCACTTTCAGTAGCTGCCAAATGTGCCTTTAATTAAGAACATCTCTAATTTTTTTCTTCAGATCAAGTCAGCATTTGGGGTCGGGATTTGGGCAGGGAACTTTGGGGTGCAAATATCTGGTGAAACCACCAGAGAATTTGTTTGTCAAAGTGACATGTATAATTTTAGTTGAGACGTGTTTGTGTATATATGTGTATTTGCCTTTGTTTAGTAGCACGGTTATTTGCTAAAATAATTGTCAAAAAATTGCTCTGTCGGTCGGTCTTTGATGTAAGAACAAAGTGTGGTCTATACATCTAATATGGCCTTTGTACCTAACCATGTTCATAGGTAATCTTTGTACTCTGTGTGCAGCAGTATTTGGTTTGCATTTAAAGTGAAAATAACGGCTGTTATTTTTCTGGCATTACTAAGATAAACTGAAAAATAATAAAGAAAAATGCCTTACATAGCCCACAAGTGTATTATTTTTGCATGTATTTATTTTAGAG